CTCAGGGAGAAGCCGAGGTGACTCGGACGGGTGACTGGTGCCTCGGGGGCTGTTCTGTCTCCCTGTCATTAACACAGGCACCAAAGGCAGGACACGACTTCCCAGGACAGCGCCAGGCCAAGACCCACAGGGGTGCTCCAGGGCACCCACCTGGACTCGTACTTGGACAGCGTCTTTTCCTCCCAAGCCGTGTTCCCGCCGCCAAAGTTCTTCTTTGCGGTGTCCACCATCCCCTGCGAGGAGACAGTGCCCATAGTGCTTGGTACCACCTGACCCGGGTCCAGGGTGGGGGCGAGCCCAGGTCGAGGGTGAGGGGACTCCAGGCCCACGGTGGCGTCGACCCTGGTTCCACGGTGGGGGTGGATCCGGGTCAAGGGTGAGGGGGACTCCAGGACCACGGTGGAGGGACTCTGGATCGACGGTGAGGGGGATCCCGAATCCAGGGTGAGGGGGACCCCGGATCCAGGGTGAGGGCGACCCTGGGCCCAAGGTGGGGCGACCCCGGATGCAGGGTGAGGGGGACCCCGGGCCCAAGGTTGACGACCCCGCCCGGCCCCTTCCCACCTGGTTAAACTTGTCCACCAGCCCCCGGCACCGGTGGCAGGGCGTCGGCTTCTTGGCGGCCTCCGGCGCGGGCGGCAGCAGCAGCAGAAGCGGCAGGAGCCCCAGCGCGGCCCGGCGCGGCAGGCGCATGGCGGGTAGCGCTGCGGGAAGACGCAGCCGGAGCTCCAGGTCCTGCGGCCGTGCTGCTCCGGCCTCCCGGCCGCCCACCCGCTCCCAGCCGCGCCGGCCTGTCCCCCAGGCTACTTGACGGCGCCGGCGAGGCCCCGCCCCACCCGCCAGCCCCGCGCCGCTATTGGTTGATGGGACCCGCCCCGGCCTGATATGGCCCAATCCGAGTTCGCCACGAGAGGTGACCAATGGGAAGGCCCCGGATCAGCGGCCGCCAGGAGTCCGGGGGCGGGGCGTGCAGGTCCGACCCCGCCTCCCGCTCCCCGCCCCTCGCGCGCAGCCCGCGGCGGCCATCTTTACTCAGGGCACAGAGGGTCTCTGCGGCCGTAGCGGCCGGGGCTGCGGTAGCCACTTTAGATTTGGGCAAGGACTTTAGATTCGGGCTCTGTTCTGTTTCCGCCGTCCTGCTTCCTGCCGAGGCTGGCCCAGGCAGCCGCGCTTCGAAGGACGCCGCCGGGAGCTGCGGAGGTCAGTGCGCGCTGCCGCGACCGGGGCCTTCACGAACCTCAGGAATCTGTTTCCACTTTTCCAGCATGCGTGGAGTGGCAGTGCTAACGGCTGGTGTCTCGCACTGTTGGCCTGTGAAGGTACGTGAAGCTGAAAGCCTGGAATGGCTGGAAAGGGGTCATCAGGCAGGCGGCCCCTGCTGCTGGGGCTGCTGGTGGCCGTAGCCACTGTCCACCTGGTCATCTGTCCCTACACCAAAGTGGAGGAGAGCTTCAACCTGCAGGCCACACATGACCTGCTCTACCACTGGCAAGACCTGGAGCAGGTGAGGGGCCCCTGCTGTCTTTGGGGAAAACCCCCGGTGCACTGACCTGCCCTTCTCCTCGCAGTACGACCATCTTGAGTTCCCCGGAGTCGTCCCCAGGACGTTCCTCGGGCCAGTGGTGATCGCAGTGTTCTCCAGCCCCGCGGTTTACGTGCTTTCGCTGTTAGAAATGTCCAAGTTTTACTCTCAGCTAATAGGTAAGGGGGTCTTCAACAAAGGAGGAGGGAGTCAGGCTCAGGTGCTGTCACTGTCTTTGTTTAGTTAGAGGAGTGCTTGGACTCGGCGTGATTTTTGGACTCTGGACGTTACAAAAGGAAGTGAGACGGCACTTCGGGGCCATGGTGGCCACCATGTTCTGCTGGGTGACGGCCATGCAGTTCCACCTGATGTTCTACTGCACGCGGACACTGCCCAATGTGCTGGCCCTGCCTGTAGGTACGTAGCTGCCGGCCGGGCCTGCACACCCACTTGACGAGCACCCTCCCGCACTGTCTTGCAGTCCTGCTGGCCCTCGCGGCCTGGCTGCGGCACGAGTGGGCCCGCTTCATCTGGCTGTCAGCCTTCGCCATCATCGTGTTCAGGGTGGAGCTGTGCCTGTTCCTGGGCCTCCTGCTGCTGCTGGCCTTGGGCAACCGAAAGGTTTCTGTAGTCAGAGCCCTTCGCCACGCCGTCCCGGCAGGGATCCTCTGTTTAGGTAAGTCAGTCACTGTGGGATGCTTCTAACTGTGCGACTAAGAAACTCTATTTTATTTTGTCAGGACTGACGGTTGCTGTGGACTCTTATTTTTGGCGGCAGCTCACTTGGCCGGAAGGAAAGGTGCTTTGGTACAACACTGTCCTGAACAAAAGCTCCAACTGGGGGGTATCCTTCAGTGTCCGTGCAGGAGGGCGATGCAGGTGCGTGGCCTCCTTAACCCAGCCCGCAGACCTCCCCGCTGCTGTGGTACTTCTACTCAGCCCTGCCCCGCGGCCTGGGCTGCAGCCTGCTCTTCATCCCCCTGGGCTTGGTAGACAGAAGGACGCACGCGCCGACGGTGCTGGCACTGGGCTTCATGGCACTCTACTCCCTCCTGCCACACAAGGAGCTACGCTTCATCATCTATGCCTTCCCCATGCTCAACATCACGGCTGCCAGAGGCTGCTCCTACCTGTGAGTGCTCTTTTTGTGACATGCATTTTTATCTGCCTATGATGTGTAACCATTCTTTTTTCAGGCTGAATAACTATAAAAAGTCTTGGCTGTACAAAGCGGGGTCTCTGCTTGTGATCGGACACCTCGTGGTGAATGCCGCCTACTCAGCCACGGCCCTGTATGTGTCCCATTTCAACTACCCAGGTGGCGTCGCAATGCAGAGGCTGCACCAGCTGGTGCCCCCCCAGACAGGTGGGTGCTGGGGGCACTGCCTGGGGACTGCTCTGGGCTCTGACGGCAGGCCTGGTTTTCCTAGACGTCCTTCTGCACATTGACGTGGCAGCCGCCCAGACAGGTGTGTCTCGGTTTCTCCAAGTCAACAGCGCCTGGAGGTAGGATCCACACACAGCACGGCCCTCCCAGACCTGGGCAGGACCACCAGCTCTCATCCCACAGGTACGACAAGAGGGAGGATGTGCAGCCGGGGACAGGCATGCTGGCATACACACACATCCTCATGGAGGCGGCCCCTGGGCTCCTGGCCCTCTACAGGGACACACACCGGGTCCTGGCCAGCGTCGTGGGGACCACAGGTGTGAGTCTGAACCTGACCCAACTGCCCCCCTTCAACGTCCACCTGCAGACAAAGCTGGTGCTTCTGGAGAGGCTCCCCCGGCCGTCCTGAGGGGGACCAGGCAGCCCTCAGCAGCCACAGGCCTTCCAGGAGCTGTTATCACTACCAGTTTCTGGCACAATTCCAGCACAATTATGACAATTCAGAGAAGCAAGTCAAAGGACTGGGCACCTGCCTCTGACAGACACCAGACCAGGTCCAGGGCCTCCTCCACAGCCTCAGCTGGGGCTCTCAGCACCAAAGAACGAGGGGCCCAGGTCTTGTTGGCACCCCGGGAGCCACTGCCCAGGGTGATGGTGGCCAGCTCAGGGCTTCCTGCGGGTGACTGTCGCCCAGACCAGGTGCCATTCATGACTAATCAGGAGCAGCGGGCTCACCCAGGCACCTGTCTGCCAGGAGGCCACGTGTGTCCTGCCCACCCAGGGGGAGCTGTATTTTGGCAGCACCCCACGCTTGCTGCCCGAGGGCCTCTTGGGGCACCTAAGACAGCACCCCCTCTCAGGGGAGACCATGGTGGCCCCGGCCGCACCCCCCCACCCTGGTGCCACCACTGCAACTTTTGTATTCACAGGCATCCCATCTCCATCACAGATAAAATCTTAGGAGATAAACACATTCAAAAAGGAATGAGATAAAAAGAATAAGGCAATAAATGTTGATTGGAACCTCTCAAGATTACAGAAAATAATGAGAATGAAATTTTAAAAATGTTTCCTATGTGATAGCTTATCACAGGTGACTATTCCAGGTGTTATGGTAAAGGGACAGCTTGGTGCTGTCAGCCTCACTGACCATGCATTTATAAAGCACCAAAGTGCGTGTGATGCTGCTGGGCACTGGAGATGGGACCAGGTGCTGCTGCACACGTATGCACACACCATGCATACATGCACACACACCACACACGCATGCACACAGTGCACACGTGCACACACCATGCATACACACCACACACCGTGCACACGTGCACACACCATGCATACACACCACACACAGTGCACACGTGCACATTACCATGCATCCACACACAGTGCACACGTGCACACACTATGCATACACAGTGCACACGTGCACACACCATGCATACACACCACACACCGTGCACACGTGCACACACCATGCATACACACCACACACAGTGCACACGTGCACATTACCATGCATCCACACACAGTGCACACGTGCACACACTATGCATACACAGTGCACACGTGCACACACCATGCATACACACCACACAGTGCACACGTGCACATTACCATGCATACACAGTGCACACGTGCACACACCATGCATACACACCACACACAGTGCACACGTGCACATTACCATGCATACACACAGTGCACGCGTGCACATTACCATGCATACACAGTGCACATGTGCACACACCATGCATACACACCACACAGTGCACACGTGCACACACCATGCATACACAGTGCACACGTGCACACACCATGCATACACAGTGCACATGTGCACACACCATGCATACACACCACACACCGTGCACACGTGCACACACCATGCATACACACCACACACAGTGCACACGTGCACATTACCATGCATCCACACACAGTGCACACGTGCACACTATGCATACAGTGCACACATGCACACACCATGCATACACAGTGCACACGTGCACACACCATGCATACACACCACACAGTGCACATGTGCACACACCATGCATACACACCACACACAGTGCACACGTGCACACACCATGCATACACACCACACACAGTGCACACGTGCACATTACCATGCATACACAGTGCACACGTGCACACACCATGCATGCACACCACACACAGTGCACACGTGTACGTTACCATGCATACACACAGTGCACGCGTGCACATTACCATGCATACACAGTGCACACGTGCACACACCATGCATACACACCACACACAGTGCACACGTGCACATTACCGTGCATACACACAGTGCATGCGTGCACATTACCATGCATACACACAGTGCACACGTGCACACACCATGAATACACACCACACACAGTGCACACGTGCACACACCATGCATACACACAGTGCACACGTGCACACACCATGCATACATACCACACACAGTGCACACGTGCACATTACCATGCATACACCACGCATGCACAATGCACGTGCACACCATGCATACACACCACACATGCATCCACACACAATGCACAGATGCGCACACCATGCATACACACCATACATGCATGATCACACGTGCACACACCATACATACCCACCACGCATGCACACACACAATGCACAGGTGCACACACCATGCATACACACCACACAATGCAATCGTGCACACACAATGCACACGTGCACACACCATGCATACACACCACACAATGCAATCATGCACACAATGCACACGTGCACACACCATGCATACATACCACACATGCACACACGTGTGCATAAAGACATGATTTCTTCCTGTGCTCTTTGAGAGCTTGTGGCTGTTGCCCAGGTGCCCTGGGGCTGCCTCTCCACCTGATGCCTCCTGGTTTTCCCATTGCGTCTGGCGAACATCTGTGCAGACACTTCCTGACTCCCACAGAGGCCAGATGGTGAGGGCTGGAGAGCAGGCTTCCTGGCCCCAGCATCCCACAGACATGGGCTCCCTCCCCCATCCATCCACCTGTGTGTCTCAGGTATTCACTGGTTATCCACGCTCGTTTGTTCTCTTTTATCGCTGGCCACATGTGGATTGCCTCCCGACTTCAGTGGTCTGTGAGTCACTCCTGTCTTTAATTATCCTGGTGTTCAAAGTGTACGAGATTTGCTGGCGGGAACCCTGCCATGCTCTGCCTGTGTGCCGTGCCTCTCCTTCGAGCACCTCCTCATGACCAGGCATGGCAGGGCGTCCTCTTGGGCCTCTGGCCTCGGCCATTGCTCTGTGGGTCTTGGCTCCCTTTGGTGGGGAACAGCGTTAGAGACCGGGATCTAGACACGAGGTGTGCTCGATGCCACGGGGTGCCTGAGCTTTAGGCCCTTTCTGTGGACAGGCTAGGGAGGACAGGCATGCTGCGTGCAGTTGCACACGTACATATGTAATATGTGTGTACAGATCTGAAACAGCACAGAACCGTGCCTGGATTCCGTCCCACCTTGCACGGTTCTCCCCCACCCCCCATCTCCACCCTGAGGACCCTGGCCCCCAGCAACAGCAGCATCCTCACGCATCTGCTAGGGAGTCCAGTGCACGCCTGCTCGAGAGCTCCAGTGCAGCTTTGCCACAGGATTGCAAAAACAAACCCACCATGAAGAGGTCGGGATTGTGTGCAGTTCACTCCCTGCCCACAACTGCGGGTGCCGTCAAGCACTGTGCTCATGAGTTCCTTGGGTCGGCTTCTCCACCGTCAGTGTAGTGGTGCCTTCGTTGGAAATACAGCTGGGTTCATCCTTCCCGTTTGCTTTCAGTCTTGTGCCTCCCACCATACCCCACACCCCCATCCTGTTAGGTTTGTAGAGTGTGACCATCCTTCTAGATGTCAAAACTGCCCCTGAAGACAGATGCAGGGAGCCACTCCCTCCTGTACCTCCTCCTCGCTTTTTGGTAATGAGCATAATTGTCTCCTGGTTTATCTCCCATGTGTTTAATTTTGTAAAGATAAACATTACACATATATTCCCCTCTTTCCTAGACGGAGCATTCTTTGT